GGCTTTAATTAATCCTCTTAAGTAACTTTCAAGTTCTTGAGTTCAAGTAAACACACTGGCACACTAGGGGAGGAGTGGCAGGCTATAAGCATTTTAATAATTAAAAAAAAAAAGCCTTTTATTGTTCAAAGTGTTCCTTTTCTATGGAGTGCTCCCAACCAGAAGATGAGGGAAATGGAGATAATGAAGCACGTCCCTCCTACCAAACACGATAAATTCTACAGGCACTGTAAGATCAAGAATTTAAGATTATTTTTGTCCCACCCTATTTTACAGGTGAGGTATCAAGCACAGTAACTCGTAATTTTCTTTTGGCCCAATTGAAAGGTATCATATAAGAGAAAGCTGTGTGTGCGTGAAAAGGATCCGCCTTTCTTTCTGAAGAAAAGGGTGGTTACGGCTTCGGAAACGCTTTTCAAGCCAACTCTGCAGCCCGGCTGGCGGCGGCAGCGGCGGCGGCGGCAACGTCAGATTCCCGCAGAGGCGGCGCCCGGCAGGGGCGGCAGGAGCTCAGGAGAGGCCCCCGGGGATCGGGCTGGGCCCCACGTGAGAGCTAAGCGACTGCCCTCGCGCCCGCAGAACAGCAGGGCCTGCATCGACTCTAAGGCGAGACCAGAAACTTGCTAGTGGAGCAATTCTGGTGCCCCTGCCCGGGCTGTGAACCCTCTGAGATCATCCCTCAATCAAACGAATAGAAATCCTCGGGAAGAAAAAAAAAATTGCGGCAATCCGGCTAAAATTCAGCAGCTTTCAGGGACCGATTCAGGACATTATCCCTGTGGTTCCCTCAGTGAAAGGAGACTCGAAGCGCGACTAGAAGTCGCCGGGCCCCATAGATCTGCGGTGCCCAGGCCGTAGGCGGAGGCGCGGGCAGAGGCGGCGGCGGCGGCGGCGGCGGCTGGAGGACCCGGCGCTGGGGGCGCTGAGCGGCAGCCTCGCTTCCGGAGCTCGGCGGGCGGCGTCAGCGGAACGGGCGGCTTCCGGCCGCGGCGTAAACAAGGCCGTGGACTGCAGGAGGCGGGGCAGACGGGCTGCAATAGGGAGCCGGCCCGACGCGGACCGCTTCCCTGCAGTGCCCCGAGTCCCGGGCCCGCGCCGCCGCCGCCCGGCTCCGCTCGCGGCCCCTCTGTCTGCAGGCGTGCCCCGGCGGCGGCGGAGAGCCGTCCTCGGCCGAGGAGGCTGGGAAACGCGAGCGCAGGCGGCAGAGAGGCCTCAACGCCGTCCCTTTCGCCACCGCCTTTTCCTTGCCTCGCGCCGCTGTGCATTTCTCTCCTTTTCCTTTGTTTTTTTGGCCCCTCGCGGGTGTGGGCATTGTTGGTTAGCAAAAGTGCAGCCTCAAGATGGCTGATGGCAACGAGGATCTGCGGGCTGACGACTTGCCTGGGCCAGCCTTCGAGAGCTATGAGTCCATGGAGCTTGCCTGCCCCGCTGAGCGCAGCGGCCACGTAGCCGTCAGCGACGGGCGCCACATGTTCGTCTGGGGCGGCTACAAGGTCAGTGAGTGGCCGGGCCGCGACGGACGTCGGTTTTTATATTTACAATTTTTTTTATTCTTAGAGTAATCAAGTCAGAGGATTATATGACTTTTATCTGCCTAGAGAAGAACTATGGATCTACAACATGGAGACTGGAAGATGGTAAATGTGGATATTATAAGGGGGACTAAAAAAACTTACATACATTTAATTTATTCCCCCTCAGGAAAAAAATCAACACTGAAGGTGATGTTCCTCCTTCTATGTCAGGAAGCTGTGCTGTGTGTGTAGACAGGGTGCTGTACTTGTTTGGAGGACACCATTCAAGAGGCAATACCAATAAGGTTAGTGTTTCTAAGGATTATGGCTTGAGGCACCAACTCTAACTGAAATCATTGCTTCTGACAGTTCTACATGCTGGATTCAAGGTCTACAGACAGAGTGTTACAGTGGGAAAGAATTGATTGCCAAGGAATTCCTCCATCATCAAAGGACAAACTTGGTGTCTGGGTATATAAAAACAAGTAAGTTGGCAGCACTACAGGTTTGGGTTTTTAATTTTTAGTGTCTTGGTTTTTCATCCAACAGGTTAATATTTTTTGGAGGGTATGGATATTTGCCTGAAGATAAAGTATTGGGAACTTTTGAATTCGATGAAACATCTTTTTGGGTAAGTGAAGTTTCATATTTGCATATGGCCTCTCTAAAATAACGCGGATTCTTATTTTCTGTAGAATTCAAGTCATCCAAGAGGATGGAATGATCATGTACATATTTTAGATACTGAAACATTTACCTGGAGCCAGCCTATAACTACTGTGAGTTACTAAAGAATAATGAATTGTTAAGGAGTTCACTAACTTGCTTATGTGCCTCTAATAGGGTAAAGCACCTTCACCTCGTGCTGCCCATGCCTGTGCAACTGTCGGAAATAGAGGCTTCGTGTTTGGAGGCAGATATCGAGTAAGTATTCAAACGACTTCAATGACTTGCTTTTCAAAATGATAACTTAATTATCCTTTTTTAGGATGCTAGAATGAATGATCTTCACTATCTTAATCTGGATACATGGGAGTGGAATGAATTGTAGGTATCACTTTAGATACATTTTTCCAAAATGCAGATATTGTAACTTAGCTATTATTTTCAGAATTCCACAAGGCATATGCCCAGTTGGTCGATCTTGGCACTCACTAACACCAGTTTCTTCAGATCATCTTTTTCTCTTTGGAGGATTTACCACTGATAAACAGCCACTAAGTAAGTCCTTGAAAAATATGATAATGAAATCAACTAACATACTTCATTTCTTTGCTTGAATCAGGTGATGCCTGGACTTACTGCATCAGTAAAAATGAATGGATACAATTTAATCATCCATATACCGAAAAACCAAGGTATTTAAAAGCAATTCATATACTGAATATGCTGGCTTCAAACTCGTTTTTGTTTTAAATGCAGGTTATGGCACACAGCTTGTGCCAGCGATGAAGGAGAAGTAATTGTTTTTGGTGGATGTGCCAACAACTTGCTTGTCCATCACAGAGCTGTAAGTATACTACCTTCACATTATTACTGAAATTTTAAATGTGTTCTTCCTATTTATTTTTCAGGCACACAGTAATGAAATACTAATATTTTCAGTTCAACCAAAATCTCTTGTACGGTAAGTAACTTTGTACTTGGCACTTAGATTATAATTACTTTTCTCTTTCCTTGTCCACTTTCAGGCTAAGCTTAGAAGCAGTCATTTGCTTTAAAGAAATGTTAGCCAACTCATGGAACTGCCTTCCAAAACACTTACTTCACAGTGTTAATCAGAGGTTTGGTAGTAACAACACTTCTGGATCTTAAGGCTTCATAAATAATGCCTATGATCACCTTGCATGGACAGCAATCCTGTAAACATCACAGAGTGGCATCATTTGTATAATTATATGCATTGTTGTAGTTTGCACCTGTTGGTTTTAATGTGCATGTGAATGGCCTAGAGAACCTATTTTTGTGTCTAAAGTTTACAATAAATGTATTTAACACCAGTAGCTGTCCTCTATTAAAGTAAAGTAATGGTTGGGCTTTTTACCCTGAAGAATGGTTGCTACATTTTCTTTTCAGTAACTTCAGGATATGTATCTGTAGAAACATTATAGTCTTACCATCATCAAAATGCTGAAGTCATTTTTTGAAAACATTATAGATTTTTTTTTTTTTAATGGCAAGAGTAGTCTATAGTTATGTAACCTAGTGTTGTAAATACAATATAATAAAGGTTTTTTTTTTTAAACATTAATATTCACATTATGACGAAGCTGGAAAAACAAAGTGTGGAGGGACCAACAACTGTTCAGTACTTTGACCTTAATGCTTCAGTGTAGGGGCTGGAGCAAGTGGTCATGCTGAATACAGGCAGGTGCTGTCCAGTCAATTAAAAAGTTTTTTTTTAATTAATAGGTTTTATAGCTCATGAAGGAATGGAAATAATGATGACATCATTTTCCATTCTGTTAAGAGACAGAGGAAAAGTGGGTTAGAGTCTTTAGTGGTAAGCCTAAAATGCGCTTCTGGTATTATAGGTTAAGATACTCTAACGTGCTATATTGGTAATTAATTACTAAAGGTGGAAATTAAAATGGTACAGAACTGAATCAGATTACAAGGAAAAAATTAAGATCAAACCTGAAGGTCTACAAATGAATAGAAATGATTAAGCTGAGTCATGAGAATTATTACTTATATTTTACATTTTGGTCTAATATTTTTTTCTGACAAGTATCAATGAAAGCAGAAGAAAATCCACTCCAATACTTAGTTTTCAAGACACAATCCTAAATATTTAAACCCCTTGTAGCTGGCCTATAATATATATATATTAGATGTTATATACAGTAGACTTACCAAGTCAATAGTTTAAGCAATCAAGCCACTTCACTGTTCAGTTTCTTTACATCATGAAATGAATACTTGGTATTAACCTCCCAAATTTCAAGAAAATGTAGAATAACTACAGATGTATATAATTAGCATTTAACTGTCCACAAATACTTTAGGAAATCCTATCATAGTGTTTCCTCTATATAAAACTGGGAAAAAAACAAGAATTAAGTCCTTTTGGTGAATATAGCAAGGCAATGTTTAGTTCATTTGGCCTGTAATATATATATTAGATGTTATATACAGTAGACTTACCAAGTCAATAGTTTAAGCAATCAAGCCACTTCACTGTTCAGTTTCTTTACATCATGAAATGAATACTTGGTATTAACCTCCCAAATTTCAAGAAAATGTAGAATAACTACAGATGTATATTAATTAGCATTTAACTGTCCACAAATACTTTTGGAAATCCTATCATAGACAGTGTTTCCTCTATATAAAACTGGGAAAAAACAAGAAGTAAGTCCTTTTGGTGAATATAGCAAGGCAATGTTTAGTTCATTTTTATAATGCGGAAATCCTGATACATGGTGCTTTCATCTTTGAACTTCCAAAAGGCTATAAAATTGGCTCTTCTCAAATATTTTAGAATTTCATTTCAGCTATTTCCTTTTTACGTTCAGAAGATTGGGTGCAGACACTTTCACTTTGCCAGGAATGTTTCTTGATAAATCTGTGTCCTAAAAAAAGAAAATTGCTGAATATCTTCACATCCTGTATGGTCAATCATGTTTCTTTTATGACAAAAACGAAAAACATTTCCAAACTTTTAGCTGAGATGGTTTTACTGCTTCTAATAAGACAGCATTTTCTACTAAAATAACAAAAAACTGCTAACATTTTAAATTGTACTGTCAGTCTCCACATTCCTTTTCTGAAGGAGAACTTTACCTTTACGCTGCGGAATAAGTCTTTTTCTCTTGCTGTTGCTTCTTTGGAATGCATGAAACTATTCAAGGCTGTTTTTGCAGCTGTAAATACAAAAAAGAGTAAGAATAATCTACTGTTAAGTCACTGAACTGTTTAAAATCATAATTCAAAAAAACAAATTTAAATACCTTTTCCCTTTTTCTGCACTCCAGGAGTAAGTTTCACTTTATATCTTTAAAAAGGAATTACATGTGTTACTAAATAGACGTTACAAAACAATTCACAAAAGCCATTCTGTCAACTAATGGTAACTTACTTGTAGTTTGTCATGGTGGTGTAAGGGGCACATATTGGAATGGCAAACAGTAGTACATCTTCAGGATGTGGCTGGCCTGTCAAAGAATCAAATAGGTTTTCCTAAAAAGGGAAAATAACAGTTACAAAGGCAATTTATACCGCCCTTTACAAAAAATGCTAAAACACTTGAATTAGTATCTCAACATATTTTTTATCTTTTCCTGATATACATACCATCTAAGCTGGAACAGTGGTACTTAAACTCTGCTTCATAGTTCCAAAGAGTTGAAGACCAATGTTTAAATATATTCTTTACTACTTAATTTTTGCCTAGCATAATAAGTAATGAGAACAATAATTTTCAAAATCCTACCTACAGTTACATTTAAGAGAAAGAAGGCCCAGGAGCAGTGGTTCACGCCTATAATCCTAGGACTCTGGAAGGCTCAGGCTGAGGCGGGTGGATCGCTTGAGCCCAGGAGTTCAAGACCAGCCTAAGCAACATGGAGAAACACCATCTCTACAAAAAATATAAAAGTTAGCTGGGTATAGTGGGTGCCTGTAGTCCCAGCTACTCGGAAGACTGAGGGGGGGAGGATCACCTGAGCCCAGGAGGTAGACGTTGTGGAGAGCCATGATCCTGTCACTGCACTGGGTGACACCAGCCTGGGTGACAGAGACCCTGTCTCAAAAAAAAAAAAAAAAGGAAAAAAACTATTGGATATTACCTGAGTTGCAGAAACCTGCTGTGGATTAAAATGATGCAATAATAACCACAAATAGATTTAAGTCCTATCACATGGAAATGGGACTAATACCTTGGCTATACCACTATTTCTCGTCCTGGGGAGATTCTGCCCTCAGAAGACAATGGGCAATGTCTAGAGATAGTTTTCGTTGACACGATGAGGGGTGAGAAGGAATAGGTAGGGGCTGCTACTGGGATCTAGTGGGTAAAGGCCGAGGATGTCGCTAAACATTTTATAATGAATGGGACAGACCCCACAACAAAGAATTAACCAACCCCTAATGTTAATAGTGCCAAAGTTGAGAAACCCTGGGCTAGAACAGCCTTCTCTCTTACCCATTATTAAGGAGAAATCCCAGAGTTCTTATTTGCTGTGCTGCCTGTGAGATTGCCCCCATTTATTTTACAATATGAATAAACTTAGATTTAGGACAGAATGCTTGGTGCTGAAGTATAATTAATATTTGAG